TTCCTGCTCTGTGCACAGACCATCCTCTCCTGCACAGCCTCCAGCCTTAACATGGTGCCCTCCTTGAGGCTCCAACAGAGCAAAGCCTGTGCCTCCCACCCCACCCCCCCGGCACCCGTCAACTCTGGGGGCAACTCCAGGAGAGGCCTGCGGGCCTTGCCCTGCTGAGAACCACATCCTACACCTATGTGGAACAGGGTTCCTGGGGGGCCCCACAGGGCCCTTAGCCTGTCACACTCACACTGGGGCTCAGCTACCCAGCAGGGTTAGCTGCGCACGGCAGCCCTGGAGTCGGATGCCAAGGCCCTGGCTTCCAGAGCCCCGCTAGCAGGCACACGGCCACCACTGCACTTGTGAGAGCCTCTGCACCAGCAAAGCAGTGCACACGGATCACTGCATTGGCGACCATGGCGGTAGGCCTCCCGTGTGCCCAGGGCACAGGATGAGAAGTCCTTTGGAATGCCCCTGTGAGTACAGCATCCTCAGGGAGGAACCATGGAACTCGGAGTATGTATTTGCCTAGACCTGACAGAATCCTTGCAGGGTTTCAGCTTCTGGTGCAGATGAATTCCACCTCAGCAACGTACCAGTCGACTTTAGTCCCACGCACCCGCCCTGCCCCAATCCCCCCAAGCCACCGCTGCTGCCCTCGCCCCAGCAGCAGCGCTGGTCCCTCTCTCTCCCCTCTGGATCCGCAATATTCAGTACCATCAGCCTAGCCTGCCTAATGAAGTGAGATGTTTCATGTGTTCCCTGTGGGTTAGTTAATGTCTTGCCACACTCAGGATGCCAGTTAGGGTGTAGGTCTTCCATGCCCACAATTGCAAAGGGCTCACAGTTCGCGTGTGCCTTAATCCACCGCGGCCCGCCACGTGGCACAAGCGTGGTCTCGGAAGAGTTACCGCGAGATGATGGAGCCGCAGGCCTGCTGGGGCGGAGCGGCCTCAGGACACGCCCACAGCCTTTGCAGTAACTGGCTGACGCCCACCGCCTTCGCAATGATTGGCCGCTGGAGGTAGGCGGGATTTCCGGGCACGGCTTCCGGCGTCCTTCCCTCTCAGGGAAGCTCCAGCTGTCCCTCCCGCAGTTGGCCCTGTGGTGTTCCGAAGCCGGTTACGTACGGCCTGAGGGCCAGGCGAACCTCAGGCTCTTTGTCCTACTAAAAAGCGCAGGTATTTTCTGTTTCTCTGGACAGCTGGGTCTCTCTAAATATAGATAATTTTTTACCATTTACAGCACAATGGTAGAAGCAGATCATCCTGGCAAGCTTTTCATTGGTGGCCTCAATAGAGAAACCAATGAGAAGATGCTTAAAGCAGTATTTGGGAAACATGGTCCCATATCAGAAGGTAACTCTTAAAACCGTGTGTGTGTGTGTGTGATATGAATGTAAAATGTTTTCATATATTTTAGTTCTTTTGATAAAGGATCGAACCAGCAAATCCAGAGGCTTTGCATTTATTACTTTTGAGAACCCTGCAGATGCTAAGAATGCTGCCAAAGATATGAATGGAAAGGTAAGAGTCCCTTATTACTAATATTCTAACTCGGTGTTATTGATAGTACCCTTAATACTTCTAGTCTTTGCATGGAAAAGCAATAAAAGTAGAACAAGCCAAGAAACCATCTTTTCAAAGTGGTGGTAGGCGGAGACCACCAGCTTCTTCGAGAAACAGAAGCCCTTCAGGAAGTCTGAGATCTGCAAGAGGAAGCCGTGGAGGAACAAGAGGGTGGCTTCCCTCACAAGAAGGGCACCTGGGTAATGTTTTAAAATATAAAGATGGAACCATAAGTTAACTAAAAAGATTTTGTTTGAAATACAGATGATGGTGGATACACTCCTGATCTCAAGATGAGTTATTCTAGGGGACTCATTCCAGTTAAAAGAGGTCCATCTTCAAGAAGTGGAGGTCCTCCTCCGAAAAAATCTGCTCCTTCTGCTGTGGCAAGAAGCAATAGTTGGATGGGAAGCCAAGGTAAATGCTGCCTGACAGAAAGACCGTAGTTTTTACGTAATGTTCCATCATTTGAATGTTAAAGGTCCCATGTCACAAAGAAGAGAGAATTATGGAGTTCCTCCACGCAGAGCGACAATATCTTCCTGGAGAAATGATCGCATGTCAACAAGACATGATGGTTATGCAACTAACGATGGGTAAAGGAAAAATTAAAAAGCACAGTTGATTTTTAAAATTTGTTGCTTAAACTTATGCACACAGAAATCATCCAAGTTGCCAAGAAACGAGGGATTATGCTCCACCATCTAGAGGCTATGCATACCGTGATAATGGTCATTCTAATCGGGATGAACATTCCTCTAGAGGATATAGGTACTGTAACTTTTTCTGAATTTGTCAAATAGTTAAAATTTGTTGCTTAAACTTATGCATACAGAAATCATCGAAGTTCCCGAGAAACTAGGGATTATGCTCCACCATCTAGAGGCCATGCATACCGTGATTATGGTCATTCTCGTCGGGATGAAAGTTATTCTAGAGGATACAGGTACTGTAACTTTTTGTGGATTTGTCAAATAGTTAAAATTTGTTGCTTAAACTTATGCATACAGAAATCGTCGAAGTTCCCGAGAAACTAGGGAGTATGCTCCACCATCTAGAGGCCATGGATACCGTGATTATGGTCATTCTCGTCGACATGAAAGTTATTCTAGAGGATATAGGTACTGTAATTTTTCTGGATTTGTCAAATAGATTAAAATTCCTTGCTTCAACTCGTGCACGCAGAAATCATCCAAGTTCCCGAGAAACCAGGGATTATGCTCCACCACATAGAGACTATGCATACCGTGATTATGGTCATTCTAGTTGGGATGAACATTCCTCTAGAGGATATAGGTACTAACATGTTATCTGGATTTATCAAATGGAATTGAAAAGACTTTTTTTTTTTTCAATTTAGTTATCATGATGGCTACGGTGAGGCCCTTGGTAGAGATCATTCTGAACATCTAAGTGGAAGTTCTTATAGAGATGCACTTCAGAGATACGGTAAGGGTCCAGGATGGATTTGTAAATTACAGTAAAGAACTCCACTTACGCTTGTATCTTTCAGCAACCTTATTTCAGAAAACGGTGCATATTACTGCAGAAATCACATGGACAGGTCCAAAGCGGGGAGGAGGAGGATGAGGAGGAAGAGGAGGAGGAGGAGGTGAAGAAGAAGAAGAAGAGGAAGAAGAAGTAGAAGAAGAAGGAGGAGGAGGAGGAAGCGGCAAGCTTTTAAGTCTATACATTAGTATCACTGTGTCAGAAACTCAGTAGTCATAGTGAAATAAAAACAATGATCACAGTCAGTCAATTCCATCTCATACCTAGACTGAAATATGAAACTTCTAAAGAAAAGAAAGTTAAGAACTTTGGGCATATCAAAATGTTCCTATACAGATAAAATTATTGGTGACTTTTTCTCACTAGAAAACATACAATTCCATGCTTTGTATATGTGTAAATAAAAATATTTTTATTTCCATCAGTTATGATGTGCAAGCAAGTAATAAAGTGAAAGTACACTAATAAAATGATATAAGGAAATTTCTCTGTGTCAAAAAATTCCATTGAGGCCATTAATTTTACAAAAACCACGGAGAATGCATGGTGAAACTACACTATACAGTACTTTTTAGTATTTTACTTGCATTTTAAATAATCAACAAAGGAAAGGAAATTCTTAATCATTATTTATTACCAATAACATTATTCTACTCGAATAATCCTTTTGAGATTAAGTATTTTAAATAAAACTTTAAAAACAAATTGTATTGACTGATACCAGCTTTCAATGAAATAACACTTCTGTATTTGTAGTCATGTGAAGTATAAATTTCTCCTCACAGTGGATCTTTTATAACACCAGTTTTATTGATTTCTCTGATAGAAACCCTGTGATAGCTCATGCATGGCTTTACTGTAACCATACATTACATGACTCCAGAGAGTAGCCTTCAAATAGATGGAAAAATTATATTTGTGACAAAATTCTAAGAAAGGGAATGGTAAAATGGGAGAATAATTTCTAAATTTCTAACTGTTCATCAGTGGATTTGGATATATTTAGATATAGACAAATATTAGCACACTGCAAGTTTGCACATGTGTATATAAATTTATATGAGATACCCATAATGTGTGGGTTGTGTAATATTTTAATCCTCAATTTTACATGTGGGAAATTTGGTAAGAGTTTATCTTTATCAAATAATCAATTTGAAGTACTATACTCAATTTGATGTAAAACCAACAAAATCTCTGTCAACATTCACTTTAATTGATCCAATAATGTTAACTGATGATAACTTCATTCTCTTTGTCCCCTGTTGGCAGCCTGAAAGTTGATTCTCACTCTAATTCATCACTCAAGGTGCCATCCACAAGACACTAACTTTGCTGTGGATTGTGACTTCTCACGCCAACACTTTTTTCCTGTAACAGTCCTACCTTTGTATATTTAAAGAATTTGTACATGGCTAAA